GGGGACAGCACTGGGCAAAGGCCTGGAGGCAGACCCTAGGTCCTGAGATGCCTGAGAGGACTGGAGCCTGTGGCTGTGGCAGCCTCTGACCTTTTACCACCCCCCCTCCCCCAGCCATCTGCGTAGATGGGACCTTCCACAAATATGTCTTCACTCCTGATGGAAACTGCAACAGAGAGGCTTTCGACGTGTACCTTGACATCTGTGATGATGATGACTTTTAAGGACCCTGGGGGCTGTGCTAGGGACCTGCAGTGGCAGAACTGCAGAGCTGAGCCTTGGCAGTGGGGCGTGCTTGGAAGCCACCAGCCAGCAAGCATTAATGGGGCTGGTGCCCACTTTCCACTCAGCAGAGCTATGTCTAAATAAAGAGCTCACTTCCCCCCAGCACTTCTTGATGACTGTGTGCCCCAAGGGCCAGGCCAGAGACCCAGGAAGGCAGCGACCCCTTGGGATCCCTAACCTGGAGGAAATTGCCAGGGACCCAGAGGGAGTGCCCTAATCCAACCTGGGGATTTTTTAAAAGCTTCCTAGGAAGAGATGATCTCCGATGTGATGAATACGAATAAAAGGCCCTTAATGGCATTTACGGCTTGACCTCAGGGGCGGGGCATGGAGTTTCCTGGAGAAATGTGACCCTCTTGGGCGCTGACAGGAAGGAGGTGGAATCCAACTCGGATCCTTGTGACAGTCCCTCCTTTCTTATCTGTCTGGCTACTTTGTGCTTGAGCCGCTGGCACCGCCCGGAGCAGCCCCTGCGGCGCCCCGCGCGGGGGTGGATGGCAGTTTTAAGGGTTGGGAGCATCTCGCTTCGTGGCAAAGGCTTGATTTCCCGGCAGCCTTTGCTGCTTTCCTGAGCGGCGTGTTAGTTGCTTTTCCGGTCACGTGCATCGCCGCCCCTGCGCAATCCACCTAGGAGGTTAGGAAAAAGCTGCCCAGCCCAGACTCCATTTCCCGGTGTGCCCCGCGGTGGCGAGGGGCGTAACGGTTGTTGTAGTCCGGCCCCCTCCTGGCTGGTCCAGCCACATTAACCGGCAGGATGTCGGAGGTGCGGCTGCCACCGCTACGCGCCCTGGACGACTTTGTTCTGGGGTCGGCGCGTCTGGCGGCTCCGGATCCATGCGACCCGCAGCGATGGTGCCACCGCGTCATCAACAACCTCCTCTACTACCAAACCAACTACCTTCTCTGCTTCGGCATCGGCCTCGCTCTCGCCGGGTGAGGGAGGGAGGCGCCGGTTGGCCAGGGACGGCCGGCTAGCTTGGTTCCCTTGTACCCGCAGGTACGTGCGGCCACTTCATACGCTCCTGAGCGCGCTGGTAGTGGCGGTGGCCCTCGGCGTGCTGGTGTGGGCAGCTGAGACCCGCGCAGCTGTGCGCCGCTGCCGCCGCAGCCACCCTGCAGCCTGCCTGGCCGCAGTGCTTGCCGTCGGCCTCCTGGTGCTCTGGGTCGCGGGCGGCGCTTGCACCTTCCTGTTCAGCATCGCCGGGCCGGTGCTTCGTGAGTCTCCACTACCCCGAGATAGCCAGGAACCACTGACCACCCCTCTCGGTGCCGCCCACAGTGATCCTGGTGCACGCCTCGTTGCGCCTGCGCAACCTTAAGAACAAGATTGAGAACAAGATCGAGAGCATTGGTCTCAAGCGGACGCCAATGGGCCTGCTACTAGAGGCACTGGGACAAGAGCAGGAGGCTGGATCCTAGGCCCCTGGGATCTGTACCCAGGACCTGGAGAATACCACCCCACCCCCAGCCCATAATTGGGACCCAGAGCCCTTTCCCAGCACTTAAAACAGGAGCCTAGAGCCCCCTGCCCAAACAAAACAGGACATCTGTGACCGCCCTACCCCCACGCCAGCCCCAAACTAAGATATCCCTCACACCCAGCCCCCATTACCTAGGGACAAGAGTCTTCCCCAGCCTTGAACCCAGGACCAAGAGCCACCTACATCCAGCCCCAAAACTGGCTTCAGGCCAGAGCATCCATGGCCAATTTCAAATTGTGAACCCAGAGACACTCCCATCCACCCTTCTCCATGCTCATCCCCAAACTGGGGCCTGGGGCAAGGCACTCTCAAATCTTGAACCCTGGACCAAAGCTTTTCCAGACCCCACCCTACCTTCCAACCCAGGTCAAGACATTGCCAAATCTTGAACTCAGAACCCAAGTGTTCCATGCCCCTGTGTGGATGGAGTCGGGTATCCTGACTGTTGGACCCCTGGTCCAGGTGATCCCGACCCTCACCAGTCCCATTTGCCTCCCTCCAGCTCTGCTTAGGCATTTTGCCCCTCACCCCAATGTTCCACACCATCGACAACCAAGGGGTGAGGTGGGGACAGGCCTCAGCAGGGAATGGGGCGTATATGTTAGTGTTGCTGCAACAATAAAGCCTGTTGCATCTCTCATGCCAATTTGAGCCTCCTGGGTAAAGTCCTTGTACATT